ATTGGAGACTCAGTCTGCCTTGCCCTCCCTAGCTGCTTTCTTGGTACAGCAGGCTTGACTTGGGAAATCACTCTGCTCAGAATCCAAGTTCCTCAACTGAAAAGTAGGTAAAAAGCGATCTATTTGCAGAGCTGTGTGTGACTCAAAAGCCAGGGAACACCTTGCACACTGCGAGGTTTTCATTCTGAAAGCGATTCTTGCAATCTTGCCCGCAGCGCCATTTCATGCGGCTCTCTCTCCTCTGTGCCTCAGTTTCCCTGTGTGTAAAATGTGGGAGAGTCTACTGCCTTCCGTGGAGGCTGTGAAATTATGTCTTTAAACTAATTGGTCCAGACGTGGGGCCAAAGTATCGGGATTACAGGTGAGCCACTGCACCGGGCCTCAGCCTTGTCAGGGGGCCGGAGGTTGCTTAACCCCCTGGATCCCAGCTTCCTCATCTGTAAAACGGGCTGATGCCTATACAGCTCTCAGAACCACACCTGGTTCAGAAGTCCCCAAATGGTAGTCCTCAAATTCTGGCCAAGGCCAAAGCAGGTGCTTCACTTCTTCCGTGCACACCCTGCAAGTGGGCTCCGGGTGGCAGGTGCAGCTACGCCCTCTGCCGGTCGGGGCGGGAGACAAACTCAGGGGAGTGGGGAGAACCACAGCGACTCAGGGAGCTATTTCAGAGGGGGCAAGTGGAAGGCGCTGGGGCTCCAGGAGAGTCTGTAAGCGAACAGATGAGGAAATGACCAAAGAGTTAATATGTTAGTGCAGCGCTTGGAACGCAGAGGGAAGGACCATTTGCCCTGTGGTTGGTTGGTTCCTTCCCTCTGAATTTAGGTCCATTTGGTTTGTCCCGGAGTGCTTGTCAACCCGTCAGAGGGCCTGGGAACGGAGCATCCTGGGAAAGATAGTTCCCAGACGGGCTTCCCGCGCTGCTTCCCGGCGCCTTCGGCGGCGAGAGGACTCCATTTCCCGACGTGCCCCGGGACCGGGAGGCGGAGGGCCGCCGTGGCGTCGGTCCCCGGGCCGAGCCGGGGGTGGGGGCTCGAGGCGCCTCCGCGGCCGTGGACGAGCGTCCGTGCGGCCTGGTCCGGGCCATGTCCGCGTGAGGACCCCGCCGCTGTCGCCGCTCCCGTTCCGGCCCTGGCCCCTCTGCCCGGCAGCGCCGCGCACCATGGGCTCCATTCTCAGCCGCCGCATCGCGGGGGTGGAGGACATCGACATCCAGGCGAACTCGGCCTATCGCTACCCTCCGAAGTCCGGTGAGCGCCCGGCCCCAGGCGCGGACTGCTAGAAATCTATAATCGTGTTTCCTTTTTTAAACAGGAAACTACTTTGCTTCGCACTTTTTCATGGGAGGAGAGAAATTCGACACCCCCCACCCTGAAGGTTACCTCTTTGGAGAGAACATGGATCTGAACTTCCTGGGCAGCCGCCCGGTCCAGGTGGGTCTGGACAGGGCTGTCTCATGGGGCTGAGTCACCTGGGGCCCTGTGGTTTTTCTCCTAGTTTCCCTACGTCACTCCTGCCCCCCACGAGCCCGTGAAGACGCTGCGGAGCCTGGTGAACATCCGCAAAGACTCCCTGCGGCTGGTGAGGTAACTTCACCCTGCCCCTGGGGACCCTGTGGCCCGCTGCCTTTCTCTCCACCGCCTGGGGTAGGTACAAAGACGATGCCGACAGCCCCACCGAGGACGGCGACAAGCCCCGGGTGCTCTACAGCCTGGAGTTCACCTTCGACGCCGATGCCCGCGTGGCCATCACCATCTACTGCCAGGCATCGGAGGAGTTCCTGAACGGCAGGGCAGTGTGAGTCCCGCGGGCGGCTGGCACCGGCCTGGCAGCCTCACTGCTTGCTCCTGGCTCCCTGCAGATACAGCCCCAAGAGCCCCTCGCTACAGTCCGAGACCGTCCACTACAAGAGAGGGGTGAGCCAGCAGTTCTCCCTGCCCTCCTTCAAGATTGACTTCTCGGAATGGAAGGATGACGAGGTAATGCTGGCTGGGCGGCTCCTTGCCCTTCGGTCCTGACCATTCTTGGCAACTCTCTCCTCAGCTGAACTTTGACCTGGACCGGGGCGTGTTTCCAGTAGTCATCCAGGCTGTGGTGGACGAAGGAGATGGTGAGTGCGTCCTCTTCCGTCCTCCTGGGCGTCTCTGACTACTCTGCCCCTCTCTCCCCAGCAGTGGTGGAAGTGACTGGCCACGCCCACGTGCTCTTGGCTGCCTTTGAAAAGGTAAGTGCCATCTGGCCATCACTTTCCCGGGGCACCTTAACCTCTTTGTCTTTCTCCCCTGCAGCACATGGACGGCAGCTTCTCTGTGAAGCCTTTAAAGCAGAAGCAAATTGTAAGTCATCAGAGGAAATATGACGTGCTTGAGAGGGCCCAGTGAGCCCCTCTCTGCTCTCCAGGTGGACCGGGTCAGCTACCTCCTGCAGGAGATCTATGGCATTGAGAACAAGAACAACCAGGAGACCAAGGTGTGTATCTGGGTGAGGTTTCCCTCTGCCATGGCTGCTGACCCACAAGCCCTTGTCCCGGCAGCCCTCGGACGACGAGAACAGCGACAACAGCAACGAGTGTGTGGTGTGCCTGTCCGACCTGCGGGACACGCTGATCCTGCCCTGCCGCCACCTGTGCCTCTGTACCTCCTGCGCCGACACGCTGCGCTACCAGGCCAACAACTGCCCCATCTGCCGGCTGCGTGAGTTCCCCGGCCGGCTGTTCTGTGGAAGGTGGGCCTGATCTGAGCCCTCCTTCTGCCGCAGCTTTCCGGGCCCTCCTGCAGATCCGGGCGGTGCGGAAGAAGCCAGGAGCCCTGTCCCCCGTGTCCTTCAGCCCCGTCCTGGCCCAGAGCCTGGAGCATGATGAGCACTCTGTAAGTGCCGCCTCCTGCCTGCGGGATGGGCGAGTTGTAAAACATATGATTTTTATCTTGACAGTGTCCCTTTAAAAAATCAAAGCCGCACCCCGCCTCCCTGGCCAGCAAGAAACCTAAAAGGGAAACAGTAAGTGTCTGGTCCTCCGGCTACGTTTTTTTCATGAGCCCCCTCACGCACCCTGTCCCTACAGAACTCTGACAGCGTCCCACCTGGCTACGAGCCCATCTCGCTGCTCGAGGCGCTCAACGGCCTCCGGGCTGTCTCCCCGGCCATCCCCTCGGCCCCTCTTTATGAAGAAATCACCTATTCAGGCATCTCGGACGGCCTGTCCCAGGCCAGCTGTCCCCTCGCGGCTATCGACCACATCCTGGACAGCAGCCGCCAGAAGGGCAGGCCGCAGAGCAAGGCCCCCGACAGGTGAGCAGCAGCCAGGCCAGGTGCATGGCAGGTCACCCCTGCCCACCCTCTCCTCTGTCCCCAGCACCCTACGGTCCCCGTCTTCCCCCATCCACGAAGAGGATGAGGAGAAGCTCTCCGAGGACGTGGACGCCCCTCCCCCACTGGGTGGCGCAGAGCTGGCCCTGCGGGAAAGCAGCTCCCCTGAGGTGAGGCCCCCCCGGGGAAGCTTTGCGCACCCAGCTCTAGGCTACTTTCCCCTTTGTTTCCTAGAGTTTCATAACAGAAGAGGTTGATGAGTCGTCGTCACCACAGCAAGGTGAGCGCCTCCTTCCATGGGCACAAACCGCATGTAGGTCCCTAACCTCACCCTCTGCCTGCAGGGACCCGAGCAGCTTCCATTGAGAATGTCCTGCAGGACAGCAGCCCCGAGCACTGTGGCCGAGGCCCACCTGCTGACATCTACCTGCCAGGTAAGGGGCTGGGGGTCTGGGGGTGAGGGGCTGCTTCCGTCTGTCTCTCCCCCTCTCCGCGCAGCCCTGGGGCCCGACTCCTGCTCTGTTGGTATAGACGAGTAAGCCGGTACGTGACCTCCCAGACGCGCTTCGGGGGCTCTGACGCGCGTCCTTGGAGAGAGGAGCCCTCCCCTGCTCTCTGGCGGGGGTTCCTTCTGGTTTTTGGGTCTTCGTCCGCATCCGCATCTTCCCAGGGGCCCTGGATTCCGAATCCAGAGCTCTCCAGTGGCTGCTGCACCTTCCCCCAGAAAGTGGCCTCCTGGGGGGTCCTGACTTTCGGGGCCAGAGGTCTCTCCATCTGGACTAGGCGGCCGGTCAGGCTCTTCTTCCAGCCTTGAGGGGCCCTGGAACAGTCCCAGCCCAGGCAGGGAGACAGACACAGCCCAGGTGCGCCAGAGCCACTGTCCACTGCGGGAGGCAGGAGCTTGAGGGATGAGGGCAGCACCGTGGAGGGAACCCCAGGGAGACATGGGGTGAGCGTCCCAAGGGGAGAGGCCTGGGCCTGGCCTTGTTCCGGATGGTCCCACCATGAGTTCGCATCGGTCCTGCAGCAGACACGTTAGGACGCTCAGCAGGTCCACTCCCGTGTTCCGGTCGTGGCTTTAACAATTCATGGGGAAAGAATGCGCCCCGATTGGGAGAGCCCCTGGATCACGTCTTCCCAAGCTCAGTCCCTGTCTCTTGGAGGGAGTCCGTCCTCGAGGGGCCCTCTGGTGCCCAGGGGAGAGTATCTTGCGTCCTGTCCTGAGGGCGTCCGCTCACACAGCCACCTGCTCCCCCGCTCCCTCCTTCCCTTGTCAGCATGGCCACCGTGGGCCTGGCATCACCATGGGCCTGGCACACAGTCCCTCGTGGGCTGCCTTTGTGCCATGAGCCCACTGCTGCCGACTCACCTGTCCCTCCCAGTACTGGAACCTTCTGGAACACCAGCACTAAAAGATAGGAGGCCCTGTGAGGTTGGCATCCCCCATCCCCCCCAAGAGGCGCCCTCTACCAGGGTGGCCCAGGTGAGTGTTTTACAGAAGGCGGCTCTGTCCAGGCAGTGGTTCGCACCTATAAGCCCGGTACTTTGGGAGACCGAGGGGATAGATCACTTGAGCCCAGGAATTCAAGATCAGTGTAGAAAACATAGACCCCCTCTCTATGAAAAATAAAAAATTGGCTTGGGCGTGGTAGCTTGTGCCTGTGGTCCCAGCTACTCAGGGGTGCTGAGGTGGGAGGATTGCCGGAGCTGGGGAGGTCAAGGCCCACTCCAGCCTGAGACGCTGTCTCAATAAAAAAAAATACACACACACCCACCCACCCACTCCAGCCTGAGACCCTGTCTCAAGAAAAAAAAAATACACACACACACACACACACACACACACACGGGGGAGAGAGAGAAGGCAGCTCCAGGAGTGCCACCAAAATGTAGGCAGACGGATTGGGGACCCTCTGCCTTCCCAGAGGGTCTTGGCACACAAGCTGCGTGCAGCTCTGGTCTGCCGAGGCCCATGCAGCCTGCTGGGAGGTGCCTGGCCGGGGGTGCAGGCTCTAAGAGGCCCTTTCCCCTTGGGTGGACTTGAGCCGGGTCAGGGAGAACTTCGCTTCTTTTGACTGCGCTCTGCATTCCCATGAACCTCTGTCTTCTTGAGCCCAGCGAGTCCCTCTGTTGACCCCTGTCCTGAGCCATTATACCCCTAGATTGAAACAGTCAGCACCTTTCAGACGGCCCCGGCCTGCGCATCGGTGGAAGGTGCCGTGCGAATGTCACGATTCAGGTCAAGCTTCCGGAGCTGGGGAGTGCAGGTGTGATCTAGAACAGGGCTCACAGCCTCGGAAACCTGCTCTCGCCGCGGCCCCCGAAGAAAATAGACGCCCTTCACCGGAGAGTGGGGCCTGGGCCGTGTCTGCTGGGAGCCATGTGTCAGGGCTGGTGGCTGGGTGTCAGGCAGCCCTGAGGCCATGCTGGCCCCGTCCCAGGCTCTGCACCAGCACCATTGCCCAAGCCCCAGGGACGCCAGACCCATCTGGGGACAGCGCCCGGCGGCGTCGTGCAGGCCACAGTCTGGGCATTGGGGCTCTGTGGGAGGCTCCTCTCTTTGCCTTGCAGTAGCCATCCGGGGGCTACTCTGAGCACGGGCTTGTTCTCACCCAGGGCCGCTCCCCACCCCTGCACCCTGGGTTGACCGAGTTCCACCCTAACCCAGCCGTAAGAACCTTGGCAGGACAGTGGCTGGCCACATCCCAGGAAACCGGAACCAGGGCAAGGGCAGGAGGCCCAGAGGGCATCCACCGCGGTGCCGTGTCGCGCTCTGACTCGGGGCTGCAGATCTGCTGTGGGTGTCCGGGGATCTGGGATCGTCTGTCCCAAGAGGGACACAGCGTATTTGGCACAGTTAGGGAGTCCCCGGGCCCTTGGTGTGCTCACATCTGAGTGAATGCTGTTGTGGCCACAGGCGGCGGGAGTGGGGGTGCTGGATGGCCCAGCCCCTCTGGGGCTCCAGATCGGTAGGAGCGGGTGGCGTGGCACCAGGCATCCGAGTGTGACCCTCCTCCCTCTGCTCCCACCTGCAGGACGGCCCACCTCCATGGAGACGGCCCACGGCCTCGCCACCACCAGCCCCACCTGGCCTCCACTTGGTGGCCCCAGCCCCGATCCCAGCGCCGCCGAGCTGACCCCACTCTGAGAGCCTGGCCGAGCTGGCAGCATGGAGCCCTCGGCTCCCCAGACTTTGCCGAGGGGCTGCTCCGGACCCCGTTGTGAGCCGGCCTCCTGTCTGCATGCCCCCTGTGGCCACCAGGCTCCGAGGGGCCGTGGTGACTCTTGATCAAAGAGCACAGTGAACTGTCCCTTCTGAGTCTCCCTTTTCTACAGTTGATATATTTGTAACTGGTACAAGATGAAGGACAGCAGCTTTCCATCCCTAGTTCAGAGCCCCCGTTCCCCAGGGTCCTGTGGGCTGAGCGGCTGGGGCTGGGGCTGCCCACGTGTGGCCTCCGCTGGCTCTGCCTGCTCCTGCAACAGTGCGGTCCCTGCCCGGAGAACTCAGGAGGCCTGCAGAAGAGAACTGATTGGTGGTCGAAGCACCATCTTCACAGATGTTCAGGGGCAGTGGGGGGCTCCAGGCACGGTCAATGAAGGAAACAGTGCCTGTCCACCCACCCTGCGTGTCACTGTGGCGGCCTGGCTGTCGCTGCTTTTTGTCCTCTGCCGTGTTTGCGCGGCCTCAGTGCCCTCCCTGGTGCGTCTGCGCTGGGGCCCTCAGTGCTCGGGGCCTTGGGGTGCATGGGTGCCGCCCTGGGCAGCTAGAGTGTCTCAGCCCGGTGCTGGGCCTGGCCGAGGGGCGGAGGCACAGCTGCTTCCAGCAGCCAGCATTCAGTGGCCTTGTCACCAAGCTCCACACCTCCTCCTGGTGCTGGCTTTGGTGACATCACAAGGCCCCTCCAGGTGCAGGGGCTTCTGTTTGGCAGGCCCCTGCCAGGGAGGACCTGGTGGCCTCCTCATTCTCTTTTGCCATTGGAATGTCCCCTTGCAGTTCTCTTCTCTTTTTTTTTTTTTTTGAGATGGAGTTTCACTCTTGCTGCCCAGGCTGGAGTGCAGTGGCTCAATCTCGGGTCACTGCAACCTCCGCCTCCCGGGTTCAAGTGATCGTCCTGCCTTAGGCTCCTGAGTAGCTGGGGATTACAGGTGCCTACCAGCATGCTCGGCTAATTTTTTTGTATTTTTAGTAGAGAAGGGATTTCACCATGTTGGCCGGGCTGGTCTCAAACTCCTAAGGTCATCCACCTGCCTCGGCCTCCCAGAGTGCTGAGATTACAGGCGTGAGCCTCCGCGCCCGGCCCCCTTGCAGTTCTCTCTGATTTGGTTTGTTCTGTCTCAGGCTTCTGTGGCAGGACTGGCCCAGGGAGGAGGAAGCCAGCAGCACACCTGGGGAATGGGGTCCCGGCCGGGAGGCTTGGCCTCTGGGCGACCTCGTCCTGTTTTTTTTGTTTGTTTGTTTGTTTTTTTAAAGGTAAACCTCCTGGGCCGCAGATGGCAAAGGGAGTGCCTGGGCCTGGTGACCCAGGGCTGGATCCACCCCTGCGGAGCCCTGGGCCAGGCAGGTGTCTGCTGCTCACCTGGCTCTGGAGGGCTGCCCTGCAGCTGGGCCTGGGGACAGGTCGGCTGTGGGGCAGCTCAGTACCCTCCCTGAGGCTCACGGTGGCTCCGAGCATGAGGTCCGCCTCCTGGGCGAGACCCAGCAGTGGACAGCATGGTCCTCACACCCAGCTCCCTGCACACCCAGGCCAGCCACCCCTCCCGCTCGTGCACAGGCACGCAGATGCGCTCACACGTACACACACACAAATGCACGCCCACTTGCACATGCTCACGCACATGTTCACACATGCACACTCACGCTCACACATGCTGTCACGCATACACACACGCACATACTCCTGCACATGTTCCCATGCATGTGTGTGCACTCGGACCGAGCATCTCCCACGCACCTCTACCCCACCCCAAGCACCTCTCTCCCCCCATGCACCTCTCCCCAACAACACACACAGCCCCCTGCACCGCCCGCCCCCCGCCCCCACCAAGGCCCCAGCCTCTGGCCATCAGTCCTGGTGCCAGAGCTTTGCGTGAAGTTCGGGCCGCAGAGTGGCCCGCTGGGACTCCCATGTGCTGCCGTCTGATGTGCTCAGATGGGCTCATCGTTGGTTCGTTTTTACTGTATATTTATAGTAATAAAATCATGCAGCAATATCCTGTCTGCTCCTTCCTCCGGGTGCAGCC